TAATTATGAGGAGACAAAGGTCGTAGTAGAAATCTGTATTTGAGATAGATTTCTTTCTGAGAAGATGGGTTGCTTTGGTGAACACTCTTGATCACAAGGCTGTTAGTTAAATAATCAAATGTATATATTCCAGACTGTAACTTTAACAACAAATGAAATTGTTATCACGTTGGGGATGGAAAAGGGTACATATCCATAGAAAGAATTATTTAAATATGAAGAGATGGTAAGTTTTCCTTGCAAGGACCTGAAATTATGGGGGATGGGGAACCAATGGAGGGAGGAGGGGTTGGAGAGGTGGTGGGAAGAGAAAAGGAGCCCTCAGTTGAGGACTGCCAGTTGTTTGGTTTGTATTTATTTTTAATGCAACAAACACTTACATAGCGCTTATTCTTACCAGGAGCTCGCTGTTCTACTTGCTTTGCACGTATTGACTCTTTTAATGGGAAAGCTCAGTGATTGGTCTGTATTTCCAAAAACAAAACAAAACAGCGACCTGACACTAAACGATTTTGTTCATAAGTATTTTTATCTGTTATTGGGGACCTGCGCCCCAGTAATTCTGTCCTTCCACAGAAAAGCATGAGCCTAAAATTACGTCAGGTGGTCTTTCGTAGAAACGACCGGAATGCAAATTTGTGGTACCAACTGTGGAGTTCCGTTGGAAAAGTCAGCTGGTTGTCTTCTAGAAAGCTCTAAGAAGCATGCACTGAGAGCCGATTATACATCTATTGGGGGGCGCCAGTTTCTCAAATTCCTTTTTCCTTCGGGGGTGAACGCCAGAGGAGGTCGCTGCTTTCTTTTAACGAAAGTTGGTGTTTTTAGATAACTTCCCTGCTCCAGATCTAGGAACTAATTCCGGTCTACTTTTGTTGCCAAATTACTGCGTTTGTCACGCCATGGATTCTGGGAGACCTAGTCTCCGTGCCGTGAGGTTTACGGAGCCGGTGTGAACGTCGGACTTCAATTCCCACAATGCCTGGCGCAAACGCCTAGTTTTGGCCTGGGTAACCGAGAGGTGACCGCCATCTTGCGTACGGAGGTGAGGTTTGTTACCGCGATTCTGAGAGGTGGGCTTTTAGTCCCTCCAGACCTCGGCTTTAGTGCTGTCTCCGCTTTTCTTTCACCTTCACAGAGGTTCGTGTCTTCCTAAAAGAAGGTTTTATTGGGCTAGTAATTGTATGATTTATTTATTTCTCAGATGTCTTATGGTGAAATTGAAGGTAAATTCTTGGGACCTAGAGAAGAAGTAACGAGTGAGCCACGCTGTAAAAAATTGAAGTCAACCACAGAGTCGTATGTTTTTCACAATCATAGTAATGCTGATTTTCACAGAATCCAAGAGAAAACTGGAAATGATTGGGTCCCTGTGACCATCATTGATGTCAGAGGACATAGTTATTTGCAGGAGAACAAAATCAAAACTACAGATTTGCATAGACCTTTGCATGATGAGATGCCTGGTAATAGACCAGATGTTATTGAATCCATTGATTCACAGGTTTTACAGGAAGCACGTCCTCCATTAGTATCCGCAGACGATGAGATATATAGCACAAGTAAAGCATTTATAGGACCCATTTACAAACCCCCTGAGAAAAAGAAACGTAATGAAGGGAGGAATGAGGCACATGTTCTAAATGGTATAAATGACAGAGGAGGACAAAAAGAGAAACAGAAATTTAACTCTGAAAAATCAGAGATTGACAATGAATTATTCCAGTTTTACAAAGAAATTGAAGAGCTTGAAAAGGAAAAAGATGGTTTTGAGAACAGTTGTAAAGAATCTGAACCTTCTCAGGAACAATTTGTTCCATTTTATGAGGGTCATAATAATGGTCTCTTAAAACCTGATGAAGAAAAGAAAGATCTTAGTAATAAAGCTATGCCATCACATTGTGATTATCAGCAGAACTTGGGGAATGAGCCAGACAAATATCCCTGTAATGGACAAGTAATACCTACATTTTGTGACACTTCATTTACTTCTTTCAGGCCTGAATGGCAGTCAGTATATCCTTTTATAGTGCCCTATGGTCCCCCTCTTCCCAGTTTGAACTATCATTTAAACATTCAGAGATTCAGTGGTCCACCAAATCCACCATCAAATATTTTCCAAGCCCAAGATGACTCTCAGATACAAAATGGATATTATGTAAATAATTGTCATGTTAACTGGAATTGCATGACTTTTGATCAGAACAATGAATATACTGACTGTAGTGAGAATAGGAGTAGTGTTCATCCCTCTGGAAATGGCTGCAGTATGCAAGATCGATATGTGAGTAATGGTTTCTGTGAAGTCAGAGAAAGATGCTGGAAAGATCATTGTATGGACAAGCATAATGGAACAGACAGGTTTGTGAACCAGCAGTTTCAAGAGGAAAAGTTAAATAAATTGCAGAAGTTACTTATTCTTTTAAGAGGTCTGCCTGGTTCTGGGAAAACAACATTGTCTCGGTAAGTAAAGGATACCAACTGAATACTTGGTAAATGGCACCTTTATGATTTCTTTTATTAACAGAATTCTGCTTGGTCAGAATCGTGATGGCATTGTGTTCAGCACTGATGACTATTTTCACCATCAAGATGGGTACAGGTATAATGTTAATCAACTTGGTGATGCCCATGACTGGAACCAGAACAGAGGTTTGTTTTGGGCTAAGTGTCCCAGGATAGAATTTTTTATTTTTAAATTTATATTTTATTTCAGCAAAACAAGCTATCGATCAGGGAAGATCTCCAGTTATAATAGATAACACTAATATACAAGCTTGGGAAATGAAGCCATATGTGGAAGTGGTAAATATGAAACATGAGAAAGTTTTTATTTTGGGTTTTTGTTTTCTTCCTTTCCTTTGTGTAGGCCATAGGAAAAGGATACAGAGTAGAGTTTCATGAACCTGAAACTTGGTGGAAATTTGATCCTGAAGAATTAGAAAAGTAAGACACTCGAATTTTTATTGAATCCTTAACAAAGATTTACAATCCTTTTCTTTTTTGTTAGGAGGAATAAACATGGTGTGTCTCGAAAGAAGATTGCTCAGATGTTGGATCGTTATGAATATCAAATGTCCATTTCTATTGTAATGAATTCAGTGGAACCATCACACAAAAGCACACAAAGACCTCCTCCTCCACAGGGGAGACAGAGGTGGGGAGGCTCTCTTGGCTCACATAATCGTGCTCCTACAGAAATTCTTTTTTTTTTTTTTGAGACGGAGTCTCGCTCTGTTGCCCAGGCTGGAGTCCAGTGGCGCGATCTTGGCTCACTGCAAGCTCTGCCTCCCGGGTTCACGCCATTCTCCTGCCTCAGCCTCCTGAGTAGCTGGGACTACAGGCGCCCGCCACCATGCCCGGGTAATTTTTTTGTGTTTTTAATAGAGACGGGGTTTCACCTTGTTAGCCAGGATGGTGTTGATCTCCTGACCTCGTGATCCACCCGCCTCGGCCTCCCAAAGTGCTGGGATTACTGGCATGAGCCACTGCGCCTGGCCAGAAATTCTTAATGTATTATCACTCTATGCACAAGAACAAGAAGAAGGAGTAGCACAAATAACTTTGGAAAGAGAGTCTCAACAGTAAATAGTTATTCTAGAAGCTAAGCTGTATGTATTGAAAAGTTTTGACTTTTTGTATATCCAATAGAAATTTATTTAATCATTCATAATCTCTTTTTCTTCCTTCTCCTTCTGACAAATTCTGTTCTCTGAAAAATAACCCTGTTACATTCCAGTTGTGGTAATTGTAATAATTACACATTATAATTCACTTCCCAGAATGGAATATGTTAACTTCAGTAAGTTCTCTTAAATTTCAGTGTGGAAAAAAATAGATGATTTTTCTGTAGGATGGACACAGGCACAGTCTGATCCCTAATCTCAAAACTAGACACAATTGCATTAGCAATTGGTGAGTAACTGAAGACTTCACATTGAAGTCTTGGTTTGGTTTTTAATATTTCCATTTCCTTTTTTTTTGTAATTGAACTACTTTTTGTAAATTAATGGGAAGATTGAAATACTTTGAGAGGAGCTATTGGGTTTGCCTCTCAGTTTTGCTAGTAACTAAGGGAAAAAGAATAATGTGGTTTTTCATGGTTGAAATTGTGTTTTAGTAGAGTCCATTGAAATATACTTTATTATTTGGATTATTTTCTTATTTTCCAGTTTTAACTGTTTTCAGATGGTACATGTAAAGTTAAAGTTTTATTCTTGGTGTTAATTTTCAGTTGGTAATTATAATAATTATACAGCTTTCAGAATATCTCTTCATTCTGAAAGAAATTCTGAAGAGTAATTCTGAACTCTTCAGTTTTTTAGTGTAACAAAATGAAAGAAAATTTACTCAGGAAGGGATTGTGGGTTCTTTGTTTTCCTTTTTTTTTCTTCCGTTTTTCTTAATCTTAGAAATCATATTTCTTTTTCTTTCATAGTCTTTTCTTGTGTACGTGTTTTCTTTCACTCTATTCATTTTTTGCTCAGCTATCCTCCTGTAACCTCATAACATTCTTAATGAAGATGATGGGATGGTAAGTGTCTGGCAAAGCGGGAGATAATATCTTTTTCCCTCCTGTATTCTACTGAACTCATTGTTCCTTCTCAGCCTTACTTAATCAAGTTAAACTTATACACCACAGCTCTGCATTTAGTTTCCTGACCCTGTGGGTTAGGTAGAATTTAGATACGAAAATGGCTGGAAAGATTTATAAAAATCTATTATGTTAATCATTGGTGGGGAATCCATAACATGGCATAGAACTTGAATGTATGGATTTGAGAAAAAATATTTACATTAACTTAATTATATGATGATGGATGCTAATTGATAAGCAGTAGGTTGAAATTCACTGTTACATAATTCACTATTATGTCATGGTTGCTGGTTGCCCTTAACTGAATGATTTTGAAGGAAAGCTGATAACTATTTTGAGTTAAATTTTTACAAGTGGTTCCTTATATGGTGCAATGCCGCTGCAACAAACAGTAGGAATTTTGTAGCAAAAAGTCTTAATAGTATCCATTTAAATAACTGCTGCTTATTTAATGCCCATCAGTGCTAGGCCCCCATCTAAATGTGATTGTTACAGTCATTAATTTTCACAATTCTACAATGGCTTTAGAAAGAGGAAACAAAAATTTAGGTTAAACGACTTACCTAACATGATTTCTCTAGTAAGAGATAAAACTGTGATTCAAATCTATGTTAGACATGTATCTACTGTAACCCTGTATTATTTTTTTTTAACCACATAGTTATCTTTTTTTTTTTTAATTTGGTGTTTTTCCAAGGTTAAAAAGAAATTCCAGTGAAGAGTTGATTCCATCTTTATGGTATCTTTATTTTTTAAGGTTATAAGGTATGTTGATTTATCAGGAAAGTTAAATGAAGAAATCTTCAAGAGGCCATTTATAATTCTGTTTTTAAAAGTCAAAATTGAAAAGAGTTGGGCCAGGTGCAGTGGCTCACGCCTGTAATCCCAGCATTTTCGGAGGCCGGGTGGGTAGATCACCTGAGGTGAGGCGTTGGAGACCAGCCTGGCCAACGTGGTGAAACCCTGTCTTTACTAAAGATACAAAAATTAGCTGGGCGTGGTGGCATGTGCCTGTAATCCTAGCTACTCAGGAGGCTGAGGTAGGAGAATCGCTTGAACCTGGGTGGCAGAGGTTGCAGTGAGCCAAGATGGTGCCATGCACTCCAGCCTGAGCAACAGAGTGAGACTCCATCTCAAAAAAAAAAAAAAAAAAAATTGATAGAGTTTATACTATTTAATGTTTAAATGTTTTCTGTAAATTAAACATCAATAGACTTGATAATCATATTTTAGGAACATTTTTTTCCATTGAATTATTTACATATACTGTTGTACTGTAAGGCTTTAAATTAATTTTAATATTTTATTATTTTAATTAGCATTTGAAATGTATAGTGTTCAATAAATGGATTGCTAAATTATGTTAAGTTGGATTTTTTTAACCCTAATTAATTTTCAGGCAGTATTTCCTAAAATAAGTCAATACTACTTGTAAGTGGTTTTACTTACTTTTCTTTTATGTCCACTTGTTACGTAAGTATGTTAGTAGTAGACATCATGGAAATTACATAAATTTTCCGAATATTTGAAGAATTAAAGGAGCTTTTTCTCTATAATAGGAACTTTTTATTCTTTTATGGAATTTTAAATTAATTTTCTGAAAGAACAGTAAAAGAGACAGTTACTTAAGTTTGCTTTGTAAATAACTTAAATTTTACAAGGAAAATCTTGAAGTACAGAATTCTTACTGTTGGGTATTTGCTTTATTTTGTTTTAGTCAACTTAAAAAAATTGAAGAACTGGGTCTTGTTTGGTTTCTCTTAATTCCTTAAGAGTAGTTTGTGTTTTTTCTTCATTGTTCTAAATGTTAGAGTTGGAGTTTTTGTTTAGAATAGAAAAGTTGGAATTTTTGTTTAGAAAAGAAATGTCATTGGTTTTATGAATAGATTAAGATAGTTTTCAATTCAGGAAACTGGTAAGCAGTACATAAGGGTATTGAGATTATAGGAATATAGTTCAATGTAACCCTTGGCAGAGATGCAGTTAAGACATTTATCTAGAATATAAGTAAATTGAAGTATTTATAGGAAATGTGATAAGAGTAATGGGCTAGACATTTTGAAAATTAAAACCAGGGATCTTGTTATCTTTGGATCACTACTGTGTCCTAGGAGCTTTATTCTTTACTAAGAATCAGTAACTGTTTTATTCGATATTAGGCACAGTCTTCTCCCTAAAACAGTCAACAAACTTTTGATACGAAGGAAGCAGTAATCAAAGAAGAGCAACGTTACAGGGCAGTTTGTAATAAAAGTTGAGTACCCCTATCTGAAATGCTTGAGACCAGAAGTGTTTTGGAGTTCAGATTTTCTTTTGGATTTTGGAATATTTGCAGAATACCTACTGATTGAGCATATCTAACCTGGAAATCCAAAGTGCTCCGGTGAACATTTTCTTTGAGCATCATGTCAATCAATGCTCAAAAAGTTCAGGATTTTGGAGCTTCTTGGATTATGGGTGCTCAACCTGTATAGGAAACGTGGAGATGGAGCATGAATCAGTTGTATTTGATACTTGCTGGGGAAAGGATTTCCAGACCACCAGAGAAGAAGGATCACCCATTTAACTTGGTGTATCCAGTGCCATATCAGAGCCTTTTCTTCCATTTTAACCTCACCAGTAGTCTTTAGATTTGTGGTTTATGATCAAGAAATTAAATCCTAGAATACAGATTAGTAGAGCAAAGTTGAGGCTTTTGATTATCTATTTCTTTTAAGGTTTTTCGCTTTAACACTTTACAGAAGAATTTCTAGACTGTCTGAGAAGAATACTCCAGGTATTTGTCCCAGTCTTAAAATGGTTCAACAAAAAGTTCATAATCACTTTTTAGAACCCTTTTCCCAAAGAACTGTGATCCTACGTGTAACTTAAAAAAAGAAAACACACAAATGCTTGCATCTTTTTTCACATATTTATCTGTATTCAGCAATCAAGAATAGCTGGTACTGATGGATATCTTTACATGATTTTTCGTTATTTATCTGAAAATAATATATATTGGGTCATTATTTGGCTTTTCAACCTCAGTAATTCAGTAACTTTCTTTCAGTTAATTTTGTTGACCTGTTTTGGACACTTTTCAAAATATTCTTAGCATGATTTTACTGGGAAGAACACATTATTACAAGAGTTAGGCAGTCTGAGTTCCACCTCCATTTGTGTCCATCCTCTCTCGTTTGTTTATTGAATGCCTTCACCTGTGCTCTGAATTGCATCTCTTTCCTTCTCAGGAAATTTTATACATTGTCAATTATTCCTTCTCTCTAACTTCAACCTCGCCTTCTTTGCTGAGTCTGACCCATCAACAGTTAAACATGATCAAGTCTTCCGATTTAAAAGTCCCTCTTTCTTGACACAGCTCATTTATAGCCAAACTTCTTTCTGAAGAGTAGTCTACATTCATTTTCTTTTTCTCCCTCACTTCTGATAATATTGAACCAACTCCATTTTAGTTTCTGTCCCTATCATTCCTCTAAATTGATTAAGGTCTCCAGAATATTCCTCTGTATTTACGGGCATTATTCACTGCTCTTCTTATTTGACTACTCAGCAAGCATTTAACTTTTGATCAGTTTTTCCTTAAAATACTTTACTTGGCTTCCTTGACATCATGGTTTTTGTTCAGATCTCTGTGGTTATTTCTGTCTCCTTTGCTGCCTTCTCCTCTTGGTCCTTGAATTTTAGAATTCTTCAAATTTCAGTTCTAGACAATCTTCTGTTCTTACTCTTAGCTTTCCCTATGTGGTCTCATCATTTCTCATGTGGACATAGTAGTCTCCCCACTTTTATTTTTGCCACCTTACAATTTTATCCACAGAGCAGCTAGAGTAGTCTATAAATTCTTTTTAAAATACGTAAAATCACTCACTGCTTAGACACTACATAATCTAGTCCTTGGCTGCTTCTCTGACCCTGTCTTATACCAGTCTGCATTTACTACAGTCCATCTATACTGGCCTCTTTGAACTGTTCTTCAGATATGATAAGCTTGTCCTTGCTAAAAGCTCTAACTGTTATTTCTGCTTGGAATGCTCTTCTCGTCTACTCTTCCTATGCCTAGCATTTTCTTAATGTTTAGGTCTCACCTGAGATGTCACTTTCACTGTAGTACTAGTAGTTGATGTTACTACTGATTCGTTGGCAGTATTCCTGAAATAGAATATAGGATAAATGAGGACATGTTTATTTTGTTCACAGCTGTGTCCACAAAATCTAAACAGTGCCTGTAGTACTGTAGGAGCTCATTAAGTAGTCGGCTGATTGATTTTTGTACCTAATGGTTCTATTAACAATATTGACCCCCAAATGTATTTTCTTCATAACCTTCTCCTCTGAACTCCAGTCTGTATATTTAACTGTCTACCTGACATTTCCACTTCTAAGCTTAAAAGCTCCTCCAATTGAACCTGTGATCTCTTTAAATCTGGGACTCCAGGATTTCCTGCCACAGTGAATGGATTTACCTTTTATCTATCTCTGTAAGCTAGAAAGTTGAGAGTCTTCTTCAATGCCTTCTTTCCCCCTCATATTCAATCCATCAAATGGATTCTATGGACTTTGCCACCTGAATATCTCTTGAATCTGTTCCTACATTTTAAACTACCATCATTTGATGGATTTTCACACAGTGAGTGTATCTATATAATTAATACCCAGGTCAGGAAATACGATATTACTAGCACCTTAGAAGCTCCTTGTGCCCTCTCTCTGTCAGAGTGATCTTTTTAAAGGGAAAATGTGATCATGCTTAATGCCTTTCAGTTGCTTCCCATTGCTCTTAGAATAAAGACCAGAAATCATAATGTGATATTTAAGATCCTGGATGATGTTACTGTTTTTCCTATGCAACTTCATGTTTTTTAAATTATTTTTCTCACTTTCTGTATTCCAGCCCTGATAACCACCTCTCAATTCCTTGAATGTGGTATGCTGTTCCCTCTTGCTAAAAAATTCTATGTACACATACCCCTTCCGTTCTTGTCCTTCAGATTTGAGCTCTTCAAAGTTTTCTTGGACATAGCAAGCTTGATGAGGTCCCAAATACATCTTATGTGCTCTCATATGCTTTATTCATTTGTATATTATTATTTCCCTTATTTTTAAGCTAATGAGTCAGGTATTACACCTGTTTTGCTCACTGTTGCTTGGTCATCAGCTAGCATGGTGGCTGGGAAAGATTAGTATTCAATATTCATACAATAAGTGAATATGAGTAGTTTGGGTTTGTTATGGGATGAATTATCCATCCCCACCCCCCACTCCCACACACAGACACCCAACTGATACACTGAAGATTGAAATTCTAACTGTAGAACCTAGAATGTAACTGTATTTGGAGATGGGGCCTTTAAAAAGGTAATGAAGATAAAATGAAGTCATATGGGTGGACTCCAATTCCATATGAGTGGTTTCCATTAAGAAGAGATTAGGACACAGACACACAGAAAGGTAAGACCATGTGAAGACACTGGAGGAAGATGGCCATCTACAAGCCAAAGAGATCTACAGGCTTTAGAAGAAACCAACACTGCTGACACCTTGATCTTGGACTTCTAGAAGTGTGAGAAAATAAATTTCTGTTCTTTAAACTACCCAATCTGTGATACTTTGCTATGGAAGCCCTAGTAAACTTATATGGATTTTGGTATTGGGAAAGTGGGGTGCTGGTGTAATTAATACCTAAAAATGTGGAATTGGCTTTAGAACTAGATAATGGGTAGAGGCCAGAAGAAGTATTTGTTAGAAAAAGCATAGACTGCCTTGAAGAGATTGTTGGTAGACATATGGATGTTGAAGGTGATTCTGGTGAAGCTTAGAAAATAGGAGAGCTGTTGAGAAAGCTTCTGTCATCTTAGAGGTATACATATGTCACCTTGAATAAATATTGGTAGAAATATGAATGTTAAAGGTGTTTCTGGTAGGAACTCAAACAAATGAGGAATATATTGTTGGAAACTGAGGGAAAGGCAATGCTTATTATAATGTGGCAAATAGCCAAATTGTGTTTTGTGGAAAGTGGATGAACTTACAAAGTGATGAACTTGAATGTTTAGCTGAGATTTCTAAGCAATGCATTAAAGATATGGCCTGGTTTCTTCTTGCTGCTTAAAGTAAGATGCAAGAGGAGAGAGAGAAATTTAAGAAGGAATTATTAAGCCAAAAGCAACCAGAGCCTGAAGATTCGGAAAATTCTCAGTCTATCCATATTGCAAAAATTTAGCATGTTCTGGAGGGAACATCAAAGTTGTTGCAAGACAACCATTTCCTAAAGCAATTAGGGATATGTGACTTGTGGATCCAATCAGCCATCTTGGCAGCAACTAGCAGAAGCCAGGATAGAGATGGGGTTATACCTATGGAAATGCTGCTGGCTGGTACCGAAGGGAACAGAGGGATAAAAATGAAGGAAGTCTGTTGGATTTCTTGAGATTCTATAAAATGGGTCAGTAGAGCTATCTGGCTGTGAACATGTGTTCTTCAAGAAGAGGGAAGAATGACCCTGAAGATGATTGAGAAGGCAAAGGGGCTACTATTGCTACCACAGGACCAGAGGGCTCAGGCCTGAGGAGTCAAGGTAGGCTACTTCTTAGGGCTGAGGGAGGTGGGCTACCACACTGGTGGGCTCAGAAGACAGGGCTGCCACCCCTGTTAGGTGGGAAGATGGAGAATGAAGCTGAAGAAGATTATTCTTGAGCCTTAAAATCTAATGGGATTTGCCTTTATACGTTTCAGACCTGCTTAGGATCCATCACCCCTTCTTTCTGATTTTTTTGGAATAGGAATGTTTATCCTATGCCTGTCTCACCAGTGGTGTATTTTGGAAGCAAATAACTTGTCTAGTTTCACAGGTTCATGCTGGAGAAGAATTTTGCCTCAGGGTGAAACCTTGAGTATGCCTGTACCTGATCTAAATGATATTTAGATGAGATTTGGGGCTTAGAGTTGATACTGAAATGGGTCAAGACTTTGGGGCTGTTGGGATGGAGTGGATGTGTTTTGTGTCTGAGAAGGACATGAATTTTGAGGGGCCAGATGGCAGAATTTTAGAGGTTGAATTGTATGCTCTCCAAATGTATATAAGTTAAAGTCCTAACTCCTAGTACCTAGAATGTGACCATATTTGGAGATGGGGCCTTTAAAAAGGTAATTAAGATAAAATGACGTTATACATATGAGCCCTAATCCAATATGAATGGTGTCTTTGTAAGAGGTTAGGACAAACACAAAGGGAAGATCATGTGATGACACTGGAGAAAGAAGGCCATCTACAAACTGAGGAGGGAGGCCTGAGAAGAGATAAACCCTGTGGACATCTTAATCTTGGACATCTAGCCTTCAGAAGTGTGGGAAAATAAATTTCTATTGTTTAAGCCACCTAGTCTTTGGTACTTTGTTGTGGGAACCCT